ATGACATTATGTATTAAATGTATGATATCACTGGGGAAGAACTGAGTAATTCTATTACAGCTGCAGGGTAGCATTTGAGAACTTCATGACATAGGAGCAGGAATAAGACAGGAGGTTCGAAGCAGCAGAGAGGTTTCGTATTGATTCAGTTTCAAATGAATCCTGTAGTAAATTTTCCCTCGTTTGTGGCAAAATGACAAAATTAAAGACAAAGTAGTGAGTCTTTGTGTGAAACTAAATTATTCAAACTAAAGATTTATATATTTTTTAAAACTTTTCTATTCGTATTTTTTTGTGTGTTTTGTATCTCTTTCCCCTCCATTCCTTTTTACCAATTTATTCAGAAATGATCACTTTCCCATTTTGTTAAAATTTCCTTTTTCTATTTCTATGAATTGATAATTATGGCCAATGATTAATTTCATTTATTTATTTATTTTGAGATACCTAAGCTGAAGTACAGTGGCACGGTCATATTTCACTGAATCCTCTATCTCTGGGACTTAAGTTACCCTTTTGCCTTGCCTCAGCCCCACCTGAAACTATAGGCAAGTACCACCATGCCATGCTAATTTTTTTACTTTTATTTTTAGTAGAGAAGAGGTTGCCCTATGTTGCCCAGGCTGGTCTCAAACTCCTGAGTTCAAGTGATCCTTCTGCCTTGGCCTCCCAAAGTATTGGGATTTGAGCCAATGTGCCAAGCCAACAGATGCTTAATTTAGAGAAAGTTTTTATTTTGCAAGAAAGAAAGGCACAAAAACCCAAAACCAACACCAACTCTTGTTAATCTCTTCGTCTACTTCCTACTTGACACAGGTCCATGAAACCCCCAGATCCAGGAACAACGCTAGCAGGTGATTCTTAGGATTGGTTTTTTCTTTAGAACCTGTTAATTCCACTGTATAAATAACCTCCCCGAGATAACCAGAAGCCTCCCCTGCACTGGGCATTGTGCCAGGGGAGGGTGAGGCTGGAAACCTTGGTTGGCCCCACTGGGCTTCCTCCATAAAGCTTTCTGCACCTCATTCCACATCAGGAGCGTTTTTGGAGAAAGCTGCACTCTGTTGAGCTCCAGGGCGCAGTGGAGGGAGGGAGTGAAGGAGCTCTCTGTACCCAAGGAAAGTGCAGCTGAGACTCAGACAAGGTCTGTGAGTTGGGGGAATCCTGTTTTCAGCTCAAGATGGTGACCTTCATCTTGCTTTCTTTAGATTACAATGAACCAACTCAGCTTCCTGCTGTTTCTCATAGCGACCACCAGAGGATGGAGTACAGGTGAGTCACGCTGCTAGGGACAGCAGTTCCTTGGGAATGAGAATAAACCCTGTGTATTCCCTAGATGAGGCTAATACTTACTTCAAGGAATGGACCTGTTCTTCGTCTCCATCTCTGCCCAGAAGCTGCAAGGAAATCAAAGACGAATGTCCTAGTGCATTTGGTGAGTGATGAAACATTCAAACAGAGCTCAGTACAGGGAGGCTCTGGGCTGGTTCTCTCTACAGATGGCCTGTATTTTCTCCGCACTGAGAATGGTGTTATCTACCAGACCTTCTGTGACATGACCTCTGGGGGTGGCGGCTGGACCCTGGTGGCCAGCGTGCACGAGAATGACATGCGTGGGAAGTGCACGGTGGGCGATCGCTGGTCCAGTCAGCAGGGCAGCAAAGCAGTCTACCCAGAGGGGGACGGCAACTGGGCCAACTACAACACCTTTGGATCTGCAGAGGCGGCCACGAGCGATGACTACAAGGTTGGTGCCACTTCTTACCCACTCGGGTGAGGCCCAGTCAGGCTCAGTGTCTGTTGCTTTCCAGAACCCTGGCTACTACGACATCCAGGCCAAGGACCTGGGCATCTGGCACGTGCCCAATAAGTCCCCCATGCAGCACTGGAGAAACAGCTCCCTGCTGAGGTACCGCACGGACACTGGCTTCCTCCAGACACTGGGACATAATCTGTTTGGCATCTACCAGGTACAGAAGGCTGCTGGCTGGGACTGGTTTTCTTACTCCATGACTTTTTCTGTGTTCTTTGTAGAAATATCCAGTGAAATATGGAGAAGGAAAGTGTTGGACTGACAACGGCCCGGTGATCCCTGTGGTCTATGATTTTGGCGACGCCCAGAAAACAGCATCTTATTACTCACCCTATGGCCAGCGTGAGTCTTTAATGATCCTCTGAACTCCTGGTCTTGAATGCTGTTTTCTGCCTCTTGTTTTCAGGGGAATTCACTGCGGGATTTGTTCAGTTCAGGGTATTTAATAACGAGAGAGCAGCCAACGCCTTGTGTGCTGGAATGAGGGTCACCGGATGTAACACTGAGCACGTGAGTCTCTGTGGGGACTGCAGGGACCTGTGCATTACTGCCTCTTCCTCTCTTTGTTTCCCAGCACTGCATTGGTGGAGGAGGATACTTTCCAGAGGCCAGTCCCCAGCAGTGTGGAGATTTTTCTGGTTTTGATTGGAGTGGATATGGAACTCATGTTGGTTACAGCAGCAGCCGTGAGATAACTGAGGCAGCTGTGCTTCTATTCTATCGTTGAGAGTTTTGTGGGAGGGAACCCAGACCTCTCCTCCCAACCATGAGATCCCAAGGATGGAGAACAACTTACCCAGTAGCTAGAATGTTAATGGCAGAAGAGAAAACAATAAATCATATTGACTCAAGGCTTGGTGTTTCTGTGAATTCCTTTCCTGTA